GCTCCACAACACATTTTCTGAAATGTTTTCTTATGAAGGAAAAGCTGATAGGGAATTTGAGTTAAAGTAGACAAAACAGAACAAAACAAAACCAAAACCAAAAAACAGGTGTTAAAAGGATGTTTTAAACAGGCTGAAGTATTAAATCACCATAGAGAGCAGTCTTAGTTTACTCTGAAATCCGTTTCTATTCTTCTATTACCTTCCACATATTTTGTTTTGCTGCAAAACACAGGGAGAACTATTTACCATTAAGTTGCCCAATTAATTTTCTTTAAGGCATGTAACATTTTCTAAAGAAATCTGAAAGTACTTGTTCCACTGAAAAAAATGAGATTTATCTTCTATATCATAACTTTGCTCCCAGTGAAAAAGCCAGGATAATGAAGAACAAAATCCATTTTTGTGAAGGAAAACACTTTTATTTCATGGTATTTTTAAACATCATTTTGTCAACTCTCCATGGAATAAAGTTGACAACACCCCTTGAATATATATTTGCATGTCTTTATAGTTTTAATTTGTTATACTTTTGCTCTTCCTCTTTAAGCAACATTTTGAAAAATCTACAAAGTAATACAAACATATCTACAGTACTAGGTTGCAAATTGGAATTTGGAAGCGCTAGATCTGCTGATTTTATTTGCTATCTGACTATCACATTTGTTCTTTTTAACTGATTTATTAGGTCTGTATTCTAGAGTATATTTTATTCTGTTGCAACAGCTATTAATGAATTCTTTGATCGTGGATTTTTGTCACATACATCTGTATTGGTTCAGGGAGCCTAACCTGTTGGAACATTCTGCTGAAGAGTTTGCTTTTATATCTAGGGACATTTATCATTATCTAAGGCCAGCTGCCTGACTTCTCTTCAGTGCTCTGTTTATAGGGTTTGAACATCTATAAATGGAAACACTAGCTAACCAGAAATTATCGCTAGGGCTCTCTGATAGTGTCCTAGGCTCTCACAACTTGGAATGTCCTGCAATATCTAACATGTAAGCACGTCGAATCATTTTCTAGACAGAATCTGAACCTCTGTGTCTCTCAGTCTTTCTCTCTTTCTCATTCTCTTTCAATATGGAACTTGAAAAGCGTGAAAAAAGAAGCTTATTAAACAAGAATTTAGAGGAGAAACTGACGGTAAGACATGAGATTTAGCACACACAGATTTAGCTGAAAGTCTAATTAACTACATGTCTCATAGGTCTCTGCTGGTGGTTCTGAAGCCAAACCTCTGATCTTCACATTTGTCCCCACTGTCAGAAGACTACCAACCCATACTCAGTTGGCTGACACCTCTAAATTCCTTGTTAAAATTCCAGAAGAATCAAGTGATAAGAGTCCAGAAACTGTAAATAGGGTAGGATTATTTTTATTCTTTTTTAATTTCAATCAATGCTTTTATCTCTCTACATCTATTACAGTCTAAATCCAATGACTACTTGACCTTGAATGCTGGGAGCCAACAAGAGAGAGACCAAGCGAAATTGACTTGTCCTTCAGAGGTCAGTGGAACGATTTTACAAGAAAGGGAATTCGAAGCAAACAAACTTCAAGGGATGCAGCAAAGTGACCTCTTCAAAGCTGAATATGTCCTTATTGTGGACTCCGAAGGGGAAGATGAGGCTGCAAGCAGAAAAGTTGAACAAGGCCCCCCAGGGGGGATTGGCACCGCAGCTGTCCGGCCCAAGTCTCTAGCTATCTCGTCCAGTCTGGTCTCTGATGTAGTGCGTCCCAAAACACAGGGGACTGATCTCAAGACCTCATCACATCCTGAAATGCTTCATGGGATGGCCCCTCAGCAAAAGCATGGGCAGGTAGGTTTTGTGTTCCTGCTGTCCATAAGGAATATTTCAATCTGTCTATTTCTCTTTCCTCTAGTTAACTTCTTCTCCCACTACCTCTGAGCAGCTTGCCTGTAAACCACCTGCTTTCTCCTTTGTTTCTCCAACTAATCCGAACACACCACCCGACCCAGTTAACCTCGAGGGAGCCTCTGTCCTAGAGGAGTTCCACACTAGGAGGCTGGATGTCGGTGGGGCCGTGGTGGAAGAATCAGCTACGTATTTTCAAACTACCGCTCACTCTACACCCTTTTCTGCATCGAAGGGCACCTCCTCGACGTTACTGTTTCCCCATTCCACTCAACTATCAGGTTCTAATTTACCCAGTTCAACTGCAGCAGATCCAAAGCCTGGACTGACCTCTGAAGTTCTCAAGAAGACAACTTTAACCTCGCATGTCCTTAGTCACGGAGAAAGTCCGAGAACCTCTTCTTCTCCACCGTCCTCCAGTGCTTCTCTGAAGTCGAATTCGGCCTCGTACATACCAGTCCGCATTGTCACGCATTCACTCTCTCCGAGCCCCAAACCATTTACCTCCTCTTTCCACGGCTCTTCTTCCACCATCTGCAGCCAAATGTCATCTAGTGGAAATCTTTCAAAGTCAGGGGTAAAATCCCCGGTGCCTTCCCGGCTTGCCCTTCTCACTGCCATTCTCAAGTCAAACCCTTCCCACCAAAGACCCTTTTCCCCTGCATCCTGTCCCACCTTCTCTCTCAACTCCCCGGCCTCTTCCACGCTCACACTTGACCAAAAAGAAAAGCAGACCCCACCCACGCCTAAAAAATCTCTCTCAAGTTGTTCCCTGAGAGCCGGGTCACCAGATCAAGGGGAACTCCAGGTTTCTGAATTGACCCAGCAATCTTTTCACCTGCCTGTTTTCACCAAGTCTACTCCGCTTTCTCAGGCGCCCTCCCTCTCTCCTACAAAACAGGCTAGTAGCAGCCTTGCTTCCATGAATGTAGAGAGAACACCATCACCTACTTTGAAGAGCAATACCATGCTCTCCCTGCTACAAACCAGTACATCCAGTTCTGTGGGTCTTCCTCCTGTTCCACCAAGCTCTTCTCTTTCCTCTTTGAAGAGTAAACAGGATGGTGACCTCAGGGGTCCAGAAAACCCCAGAAACATTCACACGTACCCTTCTACATTAGCCTCCTCTGCATTATCTTCTCTATCTCCTCCTATTAATCAAAGAGCTACGTTCTCTTCTTCAGAGAAATGTTTCCATCCTTCCCCAGCTCTTTCAAGCCTGATAAACAGATCTAAAAGAGCATCATCCCAACTATCTGGCCAGGAGCTGAATCCTTCAGCTCTTCCTTCACTCCCTGTCTCCAGTGCTGACTTTGCCTCTCTTCCCAACTTGAGGTCCTCCTCTCTCCCTCATGCCAATCTGCCCACCCTGGTGCCCCAGCTCAGTCCCTCAGCTCTGCACCCACATTGCGGCAGTGGTACCTTGCCTTCAAGACTTGGGAAATCTGAAAGCACCACCCCCAACCACAGGTCACCTGTTTCAACCCCATCACTTCCCATATCTCTAACAAGGACAGAGGAGCTGATTTCACCTTGTGCATTGTCCATGTCAACAGGCCCAGAAAATAAGAAATCAAAGGTATTTTTTGCATGTTGCATGGTGCATGCTTACTCTACTCTTGCTTTCTGGTTGCCCATTCTAGCAATACAAGACCAAGTCAAGCTACAAGGCTTTTGCAGCAATCCCTACAAACACATTGCTTTTGGAACAGAAGGTCAGTGTTGGCTCAAAAACAGTGAATTTTACCCTCATATAAGAACTATTTCATTTGTCACTAGGCACTAGATGAACCAGCCAAGACTGAAAGTGTCTCCAAGGACAACACATTAGAACCACCAGTGGAGGTAATAACTTCAGATTACCCCTGCTTTTGGTAGCTAACCCAGTACCTGGTTTCAATTCTTCCAGCTCTATTTTCCTGCACAGCTCAGGCAGCAAACTGAAGAGCTCTGTGCTACCATTGATAAGGTCTTACAGGATTCCTTGTCTATGGTAATGCTTTAGACTAGAATGTGCAATTCAAACTTCTTCTTTCCTTCCTTTCTTTTTTTTTCAGCATTCTTCTGATTCTCCTTCAAGGTCCCCAAAGACATTGTTGGGTTCTGACACAGTCAAAGTATGTATGTATTTAATATAATTTATGGAACCTCAGATGTATAATTGTTTTTATTTTCATACAGACTCCTACAACTCTTCCAAGAGCAGCTGGTCGAGAAACCAAATATGTAAGTACCTTTATAATTATACACACTGCTTTTCACTAATAAATGCCATGTTTATGTTTTGCAGGCAAATCTCTCCTCACCATCTTCTACAGTATCTGAGAGTCAGCTGGTATGTATCTTCTAAGTCACAGATCTACTGCAGTTTTTAAAATATTTATTTTACATTCATGAAGACTAAGCCTGGAGTAATTCGCCCAGTACCTGTAAAATCCAGAATATTACTGAAAAAAGAGGAGGAAGTCTATGAACCCAACCCTTTCAGTAAATACTTGGAAGATAACAGCGACCTCTTTTCTGAACAGGTGAGCACATACAAGAGAAAATGTTTGCTATTTCCTCACTAAAAGCTGTCCACTTTACACTCAGGCTGCACATTCTGTGGACTCCTACTGCAACGGAAGTGACACGTCTGGTCCTTGGCTCCTCTGATCATTGAGGAACCCTATCCTTGTGGCTAGTTACTGTAGCCTTTGACTTTCCTACTTCCTGAAAAAGAGAAAAAGACGATGATAGAATTCAATGGCAAGAACATGGGCTCTTGTGATTTTTGAAAAAATCAGTCCTTACTGAACTTCAATTTTATCCTACAAAAATGGGGCTACTAATCACCATTTCTAATGGAACCCATACTAATAAGTATTTGTGATTTTTTTAAAAGTATAATTTCTTTAAATTTTTTCCAAGTGCTTTCATCTTTATTGCAGTATAATTGACAAAAATTATACCTATTTAAGGTGTAAAATGTGATGATTTGATGTATGTGTACATTGTATAATGATTACCACAGTTAAATTAATCAATGTAACTATTAATGTACTAGTTACTCTGTGTGTGTATATGGGAGAAGAGATGAGGACACATAAAATCTATTCTCAGCAAATTTCAAGTAAAAAGTAAAATATTATTAACTGTAGTCACCATGCTATACATTAGCTCTCCAGAACTTATTCCTTTGATAACTGAATGTTTCTACCCTTTAAACACCATTTTTCCTTTTCACTTAAATCCCTTATTAAGACAATAATAGATTCAAAACAACAAAACATCCATTTCAACCAAAAGTCCATTCCAACCCCTGGCAACCATCATTCTACTCTTTGCTTCTGTAATTCTGACTATTTTAGATTCCACTAAAGTGAGATCACGCAATATTTGTCCTTTTGTGACTGGCTCATTTCACTTGGCATAATATATTTGGAATTCATTCATGTTATTGGAAATGGCAGGATTTCTTTCTTTTTTAAGGCTGAATAATATTTCATTGTTTAACACGTTTTATTTATTCATTTATCCATCAACAGACACTTCGGTTGTTGCCATATCTAATTGTTAAGAATGATACTGCAATGGTTGAATGAAATACTCACTATCAAAGGGCTCTAAAGACTTAAATGTTTCTTGTTATCATTTCCTTTAGAATCACTTCAATTTTGGAAGAAAGAGGTTGATTTCCTGCTAAAGGGTCAACTGAATATATTGTCTTCTTTCTCTCTTCCATTATGAGCAATTGTAGAAGCCTATTTTCTATGTTACTTTTGACTTCTTCAATTTTAACTGCTCCTCCATCCTAAACACCTCCACATGGGAAATAAAAGACCAGAATCCAACTATATGTATAGAAAAACATAAAACTCAGCATTGTAGTCCTCTGCTGCTCACTGTGATTGATTATGGAGTGTTTTTCTTTCTTTTCCCTTGAGTGTACCTCCATCAGATACTTCCATGCTGATCCATGCCATCTGTTCTGTGAAACTTGCTGTCAGACAACCATACACTTTAAGCACTAAGTTATCCAAATTCTATCTTAAAAATTATGTTGTGATTATTAAAAATCTTTTTTTATATAGAGGATTTCAAATAGCTAAGCATATGCTAAATTTTTCATACTTCACAAGTTCAAATTTTCTTGGTTCAAATCAGGATTCAAAATATATGTGTTGCTTTAAATATGTCTGTTTGAAAAAATGCATATGGATTCTCCAAAATTTGGGTTTCTAAGCAAGAAGATATGCCATATAATCGAAACCAATTTATATTGGCTTTATCTTAGTGAAATGTAGATAATCACAATCTCTTATTTCATAGTAACATGAGGTTTTTGTGATGCTGTCTGTAAAGTGTTGGTGTCTTTAGATAAAGGGGTCGCTCTTTAAGAAAATATTACTACTGTTCATGATTTTATTAGCAAGGTGTTGATTTAAATTAAAACTGTAGCAAAAATGCTATGGCTCTGATTTTAAACTGCTGTAAGTTCTAGACAGCAAAGGAAAGCTGAAAATAAATGCTGCATTTAAAAATAAATGTTGCTTTACCAAAGAGGTGGGAAGATGGAAGACAGGATGGAGTGAAAGGCTCCAGTAATTTTACCTATGGTACTCTGAGTTCACAAAGGTGTCTTGTACTCAGACAGAAAACCGCAGCGTGAAGAGGGGACAGCATGAGTGAAGAGGAAGTGAATTTTCACCCTTCACTTCCAAACCACAGGAAAGGAAGTGACTTTAAAATGCCAGGATGGAACAAAAGCATTTCAGATGTGCAGGCTTTAATAAGAAGAGCTCAAAATGCCGTAAAATGCCCTTTGATGTTGCAATGGAAACAGTTTTTGAAGTTAAACAGTATGATTTGATGGTTGAGTAGAAAGTAGGCTTTTTCTAGAGCACCAAATGCATCAGATATGGCTATAACACTAATTTTCTGATGTGTCTGTCAGTTAAGCAGAGCTAAATTAATATATTCACTGCATATTTGTCTGCTAATTTTTCTTTAATGAACAAAGATATTACTTGCTTCATAAGTTCCTGTCTTCTTGAAGTTTTGTAGAATGATAGTATCATCTCAAAAATAATTAATTCTTTTCAAAAATCAAGCTCCTCAGTAAAGCCTTTTTTTGAAACATTAGTTCTATGTATACTGAAATTGAAAGAGGACAATTCTCAAGTGACTAAAAAGCGGTTTAAAGCATTTTATCAGAAATAACTATGTTACCTATCTCATTGATAGAAACATGTCCAAGACTGTTTTATGATCCCTGTACATCCCTCAAAAACTAAAACATTAAAAGATTCATATATTGCATGCTAAAGCAGGATAGAGTGATGTTCATTTTCAAGAATCATTTAGAATAGTGATCTCTAAAGTATTAGGTACCAACCTCAAGATAATTCGCTGGGGTGGAAGTAGGGCACAAGTTAGACGTGATAGAGATGCCATTAGTGTGTTTTGAAGCAAATCTCAAACAGGGGTCACAAACTATGGTCTGTGGGCCAAACCTGGCTCACCAGTGTTTTTATAAATAAAGTATTATTGGAACATGGCCTTGCCTATTTCAGTTATGTGTCACTTAAG